AGTCTAGCTCTGTTGCTAGTGTGCACAATCACAGCCTACTGCAGCCTCAACTCTCCAGCTCAAGCGATCCTCCCACCTCAGCCTCCCATGTAGCTGGGACTACAGGCGTGTGCCACCAGCCCGGCTAATTTTTGTATTTTTTGTGGAGACGGGGTGTCGCCGTGTTGCCCAAGCTGGTCTCAAACTCCTGGGCTCAAGCAATCTGTCCTTCTCGGCCTCCCAAAGTGCTGGGATTGCAGGCGTGAGCCACCATGCCCGGCCAAAATATTTTATTGATTAATTTGTGCTGTACTTGGTTGACAATGGCGCTTCCTTGCTGTTCTCCCACCACCTCACTGGCAACGGGTGATAAACCCTTTTTCAGATCCTACTACGTGTCAGCCTACTTCCGGCTGGGGGAAGATGGTTATAGCGAGAGGGGAAGAATTGGTTCAGTGATGAGAACATGGTTGGTTCCTGCCTTCGACAAGCTTTCAATCTAATGCCTGTTTTTTTCCAAGGACAATTCAGAACGGTCTGACAAGGGATTTTTTTTTTTTTCCTGCCTTTCGGCCTCAGAGGCCATCTGGGAAAAAGAGTTTAGAATTTCCCTGCCATTTCCATGCCGTGCTGGGAGGAACATTTGAAATCGGGCCTGGCGGGGTACCAGCAGGCAGCAATAGCAAGCGGGGTGGAGAGGAGCAGGGCCAGGCCCCCGAGCCGTCGCCATGGCAATCCAGCCTGCTTTCCAGTAGCTTATACCACCCACGTGGAGTAGCATACACTACTTTGTAATATCGTGGTTGTGTCGTGAGAACTTTAAGATTTTGCAGTTCCTTGTAGGCAGGAGTCCTGTTTGCTGCTACTTTACAATACTAGGCTTAAGACATTTTATGAAATGAACTCACACAACAGTCTCTGAGAGGCTCAAGCCCCTCCTTCCCTTCCGGGACGGAGGATCATAGAGCTGTCTGGCGCAGCGAGGCCTCCCGGCGCCACCGAGACGCGCAGAGGACGGCTAGAGCGTTGCTCGCCGAGAGACTTCCTCTTCGTTAAGTCGGCCTTCCCAACATGGCGCAGTCTATTAACATCACGGAGCTGAATCTGCCGCAGCTAGAAATGCTCAAGAACCAGCTGGACCAGGTGGGGACGGGCCCCAGAGGCACCTCTTTCCTTCTCATTGACCCGCTATCCCGGTCCTCTGTAGGAAGTGGAGTTCTTGTCCACGTCCATTGCTCAGCTCAAAGTGGTACAGACCAAGTATGTGGAAGCCAAGGACTGTCTGAACGTGCTGAACAAGAGCAACGAGGGTATGGGGTAGGCGGGTGAGGGTAACCTAAAGTCCCCAGGTGTTTGTCTTCATTGCTTTCACAGGGAAAGAATTACTCGTCCCACTGACGAGTTCTGTATCCTTTCCACAGGAACGGCTACCTGCTGCGGCTAGTTTTTCCCTTAATTCTTGCTTCTCAGATGTATGTCCCTGGGAAGCTGCATGATGTGGAACACGTGCTCATCGATGTGGGAACTGGGTACTATGTAGAGAAGGTGAGTGAGAGCATGTGGATGCCCCTCTAAACTTTTAGCCCCTTATTCACCTCTGATCTTGTAGACAGCTGAGGATGCCAAGGACTTCTTCAAGAGGAAGATAGATTTTCTAACCAAGCAGATGGAGAAAATCCAACCAGCTCTTCAGGAGAAGCACGCCATGAAACAGGGTAAGTTTTTCCTGGGGCACCTCTTGACCCTATTCTAACCTTTGACTCTTATTTTTTTCCACAGCCGTCATGGAAATGATGAGTCAGAAGATTCAGCAGCTCACAGCCCTGGGGGCAGCTCAGGCTACTGCTAAGGCCTGAGAGTTTTTGCAGAAATGGGGCAGAGGGACACCCTTTGGGCGTGGCTTCCTGGTGATGGGAAGGGTCTTGTGTTTTAATGCCAATAAATGTGCCAGCTGGGCAGAATGTTGGTCTTTTCTTGGATTAAGCAAGGGACT